GAAATGGCATATACGAAGGCTTTGAGGGAGGACTGTGCCCCTGGGGGAAACTGTGCCCCCGGGCTGGAGTCACAGGCATAGTTTGGCCTCATAGAAGGAGAGGTCGATTAACAAACCTTGCAAGTGTTCAAATGTGGAATGGGCTTGCTCGGAAGGTACTGTCAAGACAGAGACCATCCGAGGGCTTTTATTGCAAGTGTCGAGACACATTGCTGGTGTTTCTCCTTAGAACGTCCTCCAATCTGCTCTGACTTCCGCCCGCACCCGCCTGAGTCCTGCCCCATTCCAAGGGTGGCACATCCAGGTCCCGAGGGCGCCAGCCATGCCCGGAGCACGGGCTGATCTGCGTAACTCTGTCCCTTCGGGAGACTTCTGGGAAATAGTTCTAGTCCTTGCTATCCTTGCTTTCTGGTTTTCAGAAATCAGTGCAGCTGCTGGCTTTATGCAGTCTTCTGCGGGACACTGCACACATCCAGGTGTTTATGTCATTTTTTAAAAAAAACAAATGTTAGATTGGGTGACTAACTTGACAGGACATGAGGAATCTCTTCAAGAGGAATCAGATTTTCTTCAGGATACGTCATCCAGAGACAAGAGCCAAGGGATGTAGAAACCCAGGGAAGCCTCGCGTCCCCACAAAGCCCGCCGGCCAAATCCCGAAGGGGCTCTACCGGGCCAGCTAGCCCGGAGCAGTCCGCGTTTTAGACTTAGAGGCGCGCGACTGCGCGCACCCGGCTGGAGCTGCGGAGAGGACCAATGAGCGGGCGCTCTCTCCGCTCCGGCTCGGGATTGGGCAAGCCGCGCCAGCCTCTCACGGGCGGGGTGGGACTCGGATCCGCGCGCCCACTGCGCCAGAGTCCCGGGGGCGCGTGCGCGGTCTCGCGGCGGCCGCAGGGGCCGGTCTCGCGCGGTCTAGAAGTGGAGTTGCTGGCGGCTGCGGCGGTGACGGCGGCGACGGAGGAGGCAGGCGGTGGGGCGGGGGCGGGGACTAAGGATTCTGAGGTGGGGAGTCGGGAGTTTCTGGATTCTTTATCCGGAATTTCAAGGGCCGCCGGAGGGCTGTCGCTTCTGCAGTGCGTAGGAGCGGCCGGGGCGGGAGGCTCCGCGGAGCCGAGGCGTGGAGGTAAGAGGCGGATCGGCGGCGGCTGGGCTGTATTGATCAATTGTCTCATTTTTCTTTTTTATAGAATAAGAAAGCCTTGAGTTTTGTGAAAAACCGGAGAAGAGAAACTAAAAGGACAGTAGAAAAGGCTTTTCCAGTTTGCATAATGTAAGTTCTTTTCACTTTTCTTGGCTTGAATTTACACTTTTTTCCCCCCCATCTTTCCCCTTAGATTTCCTTCATGGATACTTTTTCATAGCATTATTATGTGATGTGAGAAGTTTTTTTTTTTGAAGTAACATGGATTTTATACTACAGAATCAAGAGAATTGGCTTATAGGAAAAATTGATTTATAAAAAGTGGTACAGGTTTTCATAGATAACCATGACAACATCCCATATGAATGGGCATGTTACAGAGGAATCAGACAGCGAAGTAAAAAATGTTGATCTTGCATCACCAGAGGAACATCAGAAGCACCGAGAGATGGCTGTTGACTGCCCTGGAGATTTGGGCACCAGGATGATGCCAATACGTCGAAGTGCACAGTTGGAGCGTATTCGGCAACAACAGGAGGACATGAGGCGTAGGAGAGAGGAAGAAGGGAAAAAGCAAGAACTTGACCTTAATTCTTCCATGAGACTTAAGAAACTAGCCCAAATTCCTCCAAAGACCGGAATAGATAACCCTATGTTTGATACAGAGGAAGGAATTGTCTTAGAAAGTCCTCATTATGCTGTGAAAATATTAGGTAAGTAAAAATAGAGGTATAACAGAAAACATTTTGCTTTAATTTATCTGTGCCTTATAATGTATATGAGAAGGAAGAGGGTTTAAGAGAATGTAAGTAATGACAGTTTGAATTCCAGACCAAGATCCTTTGTTTTCGTGGAAACGCCGTATAACTATTGTTTACTGTTACCAACATAGAGCTAAAAGCATGTGGCTTAAATGTTAAGTCACTATAACATGTTTTTTTAGATATTAAAGAGTTCTGCATGGGCCCTAACATTTAAAGCCTTGAAATTTACCTTTTATATCAAACCACAAACTTTATGCAAAATACTAAAAAAGAATTTTCAGATTTTGAATTTCTGATTTCCTTAAAGTTTTGTAAAATAGTAATAAATTTGTAACTACAGTTTAAATTCTTTGATTTTTTTAAATTAATGATTGTCAATAAAAAGAACTGGTATTGTTCATATGGTATCATAAACTTAAAATAATGGTATTTTCTATATCCCCAAATTCTGTTCTGTGGGGGGAAAAAAAGTCCTATGAGATATAAGTAGATACAACCGAACCAAAAGAATTCTGTGACCAAATGGATTTTGAGAACTCTGGGCTAAATAAGTTAAATAGCTTCTTATCACGGGACTTCTCATAGCTGTTAGAATGTTACTAGGCATTGTGAATCTACAAGAGAGATTGATATCAAATGCATGTTTCCAAACTTAGAATATTTAATCATTGAATTTACTGCCTGCCCTTCTTGCACGTGCACATACACCCAAGTGCTCACTGAACTAGTGTTAGGAGAGCATTTTATTTTTTGGTGGTTTGCTATTTTTTAGGTGTGAAAAAAGATATATTTCTACTTTTTTGTAGAAGGAGAAAGTTTTTATTGTCATTGTCATCATTTTGCCATTCATTTAAGGGTCTGTTTAGCCTGTACTAAGTGTTTTAGCAAACATTGTTTCATGTAATAAAATAATCCTGTTAACAGTACTCTGTAATCTCCATTTTGGAGATAAAGAAATTGAACCTTAGTTAAACAACTTTTTAAAGACACCAATGGTAGAGCCAAGTTTGAATTTGCCAGATCAGGTGTTGATGTACTACACAAAATGGTTTGAATGGAAACCGGTATCCAGCCTGCGTTTCACTCACCAGGCCAGAGCTGTGGCTACCCAGAATAGAGCACCTTTTTCTAATTTGGCCAAAGGTACCATGTATATGCCAGATTTGTTCCTCATTAAGTCTCTTTATTCCAACTCTGGAGCAGTTTCCTTCCTTCCTTCCTTCCTTCCTTCCTTCCTTCCTTCCTTCCTTCCTTCCTTCCTTCCTTCCCTCCCTCCCTCCCTCCCTCCCTCCCTTTTCTTTCTTTTCTTTCTTTCTTTTTTTTTTTGAGGTGGAGTCTTGCTCTGTTGCCCAGGCTGGAGTGCAGTGGTGCAATCTTCGGCTCACAGCAATCTCCGCCTTCCCAGGTTCAAGTGATTCTCCTGCCTTAGCCTCCCGAGTGGCTGGGATTACAGGCATGTGCCACCACACCTGGCTAATTTTTGTATTTTTAGTAGAGACCGGGTTTCACCATGTTGGTCAGGCTGGTCTTCAACTCCTGACCTCATGATCTGCCCTCCTTGACCTTCCAAAGTGCTGGGATTACAGGTGTGAGCCACTGTGCCCGTCTCAAGTCTGGAGCAGTTTCTACTACATCACATCATCTTCTTTTCTTTGTTATAAATTTTTATTCAGGATCCACATTTCATATGTACATGCTTTTCTGTGTTTTAAGAAATCATAGATATGTGTTCAGTCATAGTGAAGTCTGCTAAATTCCTGCCTTCAGACATTTTAATTACAGTGAAAGCTAAAAGATTACATTTTTTTAATACCTTTATGTGAAAGAATTTTATGCTCTTTTTTCCTGAGGGTTTTATTAGAGTAAAAATACTTCATTCCTGATTGCTTCTTACTAGCCTTCATTTCCCACCACTCTATTATTATTTATTTATTTATTAAAATATTCTGAAAATATTTTATTGGAGAAAGTTTGTTATATCCAGTGCAAACCTGGATTGATTCTTCTGTTTTTCTGTTTACATTCCCTTAAGATTAAAGTATTTGTCCATTTGGTTTACTTAGAATCAGGTGTAAGTATCCATCTGATAGGTAATATTCATGTAATCACAGTAAAGAAACAAATATAGCTTCAGCCGGATTCACTTAGTAAGAGAACAGTTGTGAGTTTATGGTTTTGTTTGTTTTGCCTAAGCACACAAAATTGGACATCATTTCTCTTAATTTTTTTTTTTTGCTTTTTCCTGTTTCTGTTTGAATGTTCTATTGCTGACTTTTTTACAAATTCAGATTAAAGGATACCTCTATTCCAATGTGTAATCTGCTGTGGTTTTTAAAAGTACCTATGTGTGGTCCTTGAATTTAAGGCAGTTTTGTGTATTTTATTTTAAAGTAATTTGAAATGTCATAACAGGTATTTGTAATTCATTTCTTGGATAGGAGAAGATGTATTTTGAGAAATAAATGATATATTTTATGTTGATATAGTCAACACAGATATCTGTTATGTAAGAATCATGAGAAATTAGCATAAGGTATAGTTTGCTATTGTCAGTCATAGCCTCAGGTTTTTAACTTTTTGTTTAAAGTGAAGTGTAATAGCTTTTTGCCAAACTTTTTTTTCTTGTTCATAATCTGCTAACACATCAAACTGTAAGAGAAGTACTCCCTGAACATTGTGTGTGTCTCCTGGCTAGTATTTGATTAATACCCATATGACAGGAGACAACTTCTCAGCCTTTTTCACATCTAGAAACAGCAACCTTATTTTAAATGAGGGAAGAATGGGCAACTGATTTATTTCTCTGAGAGGAAGCCTTCAGTTTCTAAACAATACATCATCATTTATCTGTGAGTAGACAAAGTATTCTTTTAAGAATCAATAATTTTTGGATACCTTTTCTTCTTCTACTAGAAATAGAAGACTTGTTTTCTTCACTTAAACATATCCAACATACTTTGGTAGATTCTCAGAGCCAGGAGGATATTTCACTGCTTTTACAACTTGTTCAAAATAAGGATTTCCAGAATGCATTTAAGATACACAATGCCATCACAGTACACATGAACAAGGCCAGTCCTCCATTTCCTCTTATCTCCAACGCACAAGATCTTGCTCAAGAGGTATGTATTCTAAACATCTTGTTGATGTCTACTAGGAAGAATAATCTTTATTTTTGTTTCTTAGGTACAAACTGTTTTGAAGCCAGTTCATCATAAGGAAGGACAAGAACTAACTGCTTTGCTGAATACTCCACATATTCAGGTAGAAAATGGACAGAATACTATATATGTGGTTACTTAAAATGCCATGGATTTCTTTGAAACAGGCACTTTTACTGGCCCACGATAAGGTTGCTGAGCAGGAAATGCAGCTAGAGCCCATTACAGATGAGAGAGTTTATGAAAGTATTGGCCAGTATGGAGGAGAAACTGTAAAAATAGTTCGTATAGAAAAGGCTCGTGATATTCCGTTGGTAAGTGTCCCACATACTGTTTTTAAACAAGTTATTTTTAAATTATACATATATATATTTTTAGGGTGCTACAGTTCGTAATGAAATGGACTCTGTCATCATTAGCCGGATAGTAAAAGGGGGTGCTGCAGAGAAAAGTGGTCTGTTGCATGAAGGAGATGAAGTTCTAGAGATTAATGGCATTGAAATTCGGGGGAAAGATGTCAATGAGGTTTTTGACTTGTTGGTAAGTTGACGCAGCTAGAAGAATAATTGATAATTTAAAAAATAACCTGATCTTTCTATTACAGTCTGATATGCATGGTACTTTGACTTTTGTCCTGATTCCCAGTCAACAGATCAAGCCGCCTCCTGCCAAGGAAACAGTAGTAAGTGATTTTTAAATGTTCATTATTTATGTTTATTGTTGTTTTTGCCCTTTTTATCTTTTAGATCCATGTAAAAGCTCATTTTGACTATGACCCCTCAGATGACCCTTATGTTCCATGTCGAGAGTTAGGTCTGTCTTTTCAAAAAGGTGATATACTTCATGTGATCAGTCAAGAAGATCCAAACTGGTGGCAGGCCTACAGGGAAGGGGACGAAGATAATCAACCTCTAGCCGGGCTTGTTCCAGGTAAGACACAATATGGTAGAAAGTACATAATAATTTTACCCTTCTTTTTCTTTCTGCTATTAAGGGAAAAGCTTTCAGCAGCAAAGGGAAGCCATGAAACAAACCATAGAAGAAGATAAGGAGCCAGAAAAATCAGGTTAGACACTTGTATTTGACATAAGTAAATGGCATTTATAGTTATGTTTATGATTGCTCAACAGGAAAACTGTGGTGTGCAAAGAAGAATAAAAAGAAGAGGAAAAAGGTTTTATATAATGCCAATAAAAATGATGGTAAGTTCTACTCTCAGGGATAGGTGGAATTATGTTTGAAGAGCTTAACTTTTTTTTCCCAAAGATTATGACAACGAGGAGATCTTAACCTATGAGGAAATGTCACTTTATCATCAGCCAGCAAATAGGAAGAGACCTATCATCTTGATTGGTCCACAGAACTGTGGCCAGAATGAATTGCGTCAGAGGCTCATGAACAAAGAAAAGGACCGCTTTGCATCTGCAGTTCCTCGTAAGTTTGAATGCATTCCCATTTTCCTGTGCCCTGTTATTTCTATCTGATTTTGTTTGCCTAGATACAACCCGGAGTAGGCGAGACCAAGAAGTAGCCGGTAGAGATTACCACTTTGTTTCGCGGCAAGCATTCGAGGCAGACATAGCAGCTGGAAAGTTCATTGAGCATGGTGAATTTGAGAAGAATTTGTATGGAACTAGCATAGATTCTGTACGGCAAGTGATCAACTCTGGCAAAATATGTCTTTTAAGTCTTCGTACACAGGTAAAGCTAGAACTTTGTTTTAGGGTTTGAACATTATTTTAAAAATCAAAATGTCTCTTTACAGTCATTGAAGACTCTCCGGAATTCAGATTTGAAACCATATATTATCTTCATTGCACCCCCTTCACAAGAAAGACTTCGGGCATTATTGGCCAAAGAAGGCAAGAATCCAAAGGTAAAGTTTTCACACTATTGTACTATTCCATTATTATCTCACAGTTTTTATCTTCTGTTTGCAGCCTGAAGAGTTGAGAGAAATCATTGAGAAGACAAGAGAGATGGAGCAGAACAATGGCCACTACTTTGATACGGCAATTGTGAATTCCGATCTTGATAAAGCCTATCAGGAATTGCTTAGGTTAATTAACAAACTTGATACTGAACCTCAGTGGGTACCATCCACTTGGCTGAGGTGAAAGAAACATCCATTCTGTGGCATGTTGGACTTGATCTGGCAAAAACTGCCAATAGGAGGACTGCCCGACACTGCAGCAAGATTGAGGATAAGATGGAAGGCAGCAGTATAAGCTGTAGATCTGTTCTTAGATCTCTTGAATTAGTGAGACGACAGTTCCCTTAGGCAGTTTGTGCATGGCATCCTTTATTCTCTATACATGGCTTTAGCGGTTCTTGCCTCATTTTGGGATTCTAAATGGAAGCTTTCAACAGAGCATTCCATTTTGTCCTGTTAAAACCTTTTGTTTTCACCTAAACCCTTTCTGCTTAGTTGTATCTCTGTGAAAAACTTGTATACACAAGCGTCCATGTCTCACACAAATATTGATGTGATTATTCTTAAGTGTTAAATCATTAACACTTAAATGACTTCATTGGGAATATTGAGCAGAGGGACTGTGCTTCTATGCACTGGGCAAGGCAGTATTTGCTTAGGAAACTAATTTAGTCATCAGAGATACTTTCCTAAAAAGGAAAAATAAAAAACAAAATGGTGCCACTTTGGGTTGAAGCTACTTTGTTAGGCTTGAATTCATTTATATGTCTTTTGATTCTTAAAAAAACAAAAAACATTCCATTAGAAGCACCAGTTTTTTTGCTCAGACTTTGTGGATCAGACTCTACACTCAACACACTCTAATCTACTTAAAGGTATACAAAATATGCTGATCTTTTTTAAATTATGATTTCCTGAATTTTTTTCTTAAGTCGTCTCAACTGATTTACTCACTTAGCTTCCCTTCCCTCATCAGCATAGTATAATAGAATGTATGTTACATTTTTATGAATGGCAGGTGTTCATTATAATCTGTATTGACTTAAAAAGTTTCTTCCTCATGATGCTAATAGTTTTTTGTATACATGGGAGGATAGCACATTTGACAGTTTTTGCATTTTTATGTATGAGCACAGTATCCTATGACTGTGCTACGTATATATAGGTAATAAACTGGAATTCTGTTGATGAATATAGCTGCTGTACTGTATATTAATATTTAATAGATCAACAAATGGTCATTGAAAACACTTGTTTAGCATTAGAATAAAATTATATATGTCCTTGGGAAATATTATGACAGTTGACTTTAAGATCAAAAGGAAGGGAAGACCTGAAAGTCATTTGAACATTTTAGGAAAAGAATATTGGAGAGAAAAAGGTATTAAATATATAGAAATAGGTTTTTAACCTAACAAGGTCTGCCTCTTATGACGAGAATGCAACAGCTTGGTAAATCATAAAAGAAACATTTAAGCTAATAGGATTTTCGTACTGTCTCTATAGCTGTAGCTTTAAAATTCAACGTATATAATTGGCATGGAAACTTAATTTGCAGTCTTTTCAAGCCTTTAGGATAGTGTGATGTGTAACAAACAACCTCAAATGTGAATGCCTTGATTTTATTTTTATGGTGACTTTAGCTACAGCATTTCCTATACCCAGAGCTAAACACTGGAATAATACTGACATCATTTAATTTAACATAAGCAATTATGTTTAAGGAGTAATTTGTGTCATGTACATATTTGATTGATTTTTTTTCTTCTACATAATTTTATTTGAACAAATGTAGACAGTTTATATGTCGCCTTTTTCTGTTCAAATTTGCATGGCCTATTAAGTTGGCTGGAGAGTGTTTTATGTGGAAATATTTTCAAGATAATGTTCCTTAGGAAGAAAATAACATTCTTGGGTTGAGGGAAGGAATGCCATACACTACTGTCTCTTCAGATCTGAAATACTCCAGTTTAGAGCCAGGAAATTTCACAGGTCACACCGATTTTTAGCATTAAAAACTAAGGAATATACTTAGCACTTACTTAATCTTTTCAGTTTTCCAGTTTACGTCTCAGGAATGAAGTGTAGTCTATGGTTGACAATGGAGTTTTGTGATCCTGCTTATTGTAACTGACAACTGTTTTCAACTCCAAGAGCTAAACTATTGGCAGTTCATGTTAAGTTAGAGTGAGGGTGTAGGTAGTGTCAGTGAGTGGCTCTTGTGCCTGCTGTAGACATTAGGCCTGCACTAGGGCCATGTGCTGTCAAGATTCAGGAACATGGCTTTAACAAGCAGATCTTGTATCAAGGCAGAGGTGATGCCATGCCATACTTTTAGGAAGTCTGAGATGATAAATATTTCAAGGTCAGTGAAGTCTATCAATCATTCTCCCCTTCCTCATCAGCAATGGTAGATAGAAATGTCCTAAACTTTTCTAAATCCTAGTGATGAGGATGTGCTGATATTCAACATAGTCCTTAAAGTGAAAACTGAGTTGTTGCTGACCTCCACAAAAGAATATGGAAAAAAGCCTTGCTGTACACCTAGTTGTACAGCCACTCTGGCCAATTCCATTTCCTGTCCCTCTGTGGTTCTGACTGGAGACCCCAGTGTGGGGGAGGTCTTACCATTTAATATAGAAATGATATCAATAACTAATGCTATGTACTTGGAAAATCCAAATAAGGAAGTTTTAGGTTGGTGCATAACTTTGTTTCTCAAATTTTCGTTGTCAGAACAAATGGAAGGAGAATATTATTTAGACTAATCCAGATTTGCTTTCTATGAAAATCTAATGTCTGGATTATCTTCCTTTTCTCATGGCCTAAGAAATAAGGATCAATAAGGAATGATTTGAATGTAATTTTGTGAATGTGTGGAAAATATAAAGCAGGGATTTAGCCTTAATAAAGGTAACCTTCTGACATCTGTTGTTAATCCCCCTTTGTACTCTTTTCCTGTATCTGCACTGTTATTTTGAGATGTCATACTGTACACTGTATTGTAAAAATAAAAAGTAAAATTATATTTCAAATTTTAAAAGCCACTAAGCAATTTCTCTTGCTATTTGCTCGGCCACTCAAGGTTTCCACACATGTAAAGACCACCCTCCTCTTCAAGTTTTTGCCAAAAGCAAGACCATTGGATCCTCCAGCTACAACACAAAATACTTTTTGATTTGTTCTTTACAGAGGGATAGTGCCCCCTGTTGGCACAGGTATAGGTAGGTCCTGTTTCCTTAATTATTAAAACCAACAACTAAGTGTATTAAAGATGGACAACGCAAGGCTGTGAACTTGAAAGTTTTCTGGAGAAGGAGG